GTTTACAGTCCCCTGGCGGGCCTCAGCAGACCCCCAGCCCTGCAGCAAGCGGTCTAGGTGCCCAGAGAGAAAGCCCCGGGCGCAGGTGGGCGGTGTGGAGGGGCGGTCCTCTGCTGGCGCGCCGGGAGGGACTCGGGTTACCGCCTGGCTTGTTTACTTGATGGCTGCCTTGGCAATGGCCTTTGGCTTGCTTGTCCCCCTGGGCTCCTACCCCAGTATCCACAAGCTCCTCTTGTAGCAGCGCGGCATTCGCATCACTTCACAGCCCCGTTCCTGTCGTGCCTGTGCCTCTTCTATGTCCCCAGCCCTCTCCCTGCTCCCCCTCTGTAACCCCTAGCTCCACTGTGTCCCTGGTCTCCTTACGCTCCCAACCCCTAGCCCTGCACCCCAGACCGTAGCCCCACCCCTGAGATGTGGAGGGGCAGACGACCCCAGGAACCTCGCGGTCTGCATCCGAGCAAGTGCATCAGAAGGATTCTTAGGATTCTTCCGGTCCTGGGACCAGCTGCCCCACCCTGCGACCATTCCAGAACTGGGTAGCCAGAGACGCCTTCTGACAGAGGAGGAGGATGCAAGTGAAGAAGGCACCCCCTCCGCCACGCACATACTCACAACTCACCCAGCCACCACACAGAGCACGCCTGCAGCAAACTCAGGCTCACGTCCCGCTCTGCCCCGTGACGTCCCTCCACGGAGGCCTCAAGGGTGCCCAGGGAGGGGTGGCAATTCCAGGAGCCCCGGTAGCTGGCTCGGCTCAGAGAAGAGGTGGTTCGAGCCGGAGGGGAACAAGCCAGACCCAAGCCCTAAATTTGCGGAATGAGCTAGGGCGTCAGAACCAGAACTGGGGTGGGTAAAGAACTCCGCTGCCCGGGACCAGGTAACGCTCGGCTGTCCCTGGCGCCTAAGGGAGGTGCCGGAATAGAATGACTGGCGGCCCTACCAGCCAATGGGAGCCCGGGGCGGTGCAGGCCAGCCCAATTCCCGCAGCCTCCGCGCAGCGTGGGTGGGGTTTGCCGGCTGCGGCAGTAGCTCTCGCCTGCGGGTGGTTTGACAAGGCTGGCGGCGCCACACCAGCGACCAGGTGAGGCCGACCAGGCACAAAGGGGTGGGGGGCCTGGAGGGCCGAGTTGATGTTGGGGTGCTTCATTCTAGGTCCCAGAGCTTCTCTGAGGGAACTGGCCCTGGGTTTTGCGCGGGATGTCGTGGGACCCCTCTCCAGCAGATCCTCCCCAAAGCTTGGGAGAGGTTCATGCAGCCTCTTTAGACCCGGAGCCGCAGCCTGGAGCCCGCGGGTGTCTGGGGGTCTTCCTGGGCCTCAGCTGTCTAAGGTCCTGAAGCCCTATCCTCGAGGCCCAGCCCGCCCCACGCAGCCCCCGCCCCACCCCGGGCCACCTCCATGCCCGCATATGCATGAGAGAGGTGATGCCATGAGCTGTCCTGACCTCTCTTTTGTCTCACACCTCTCTAAGCCCCAGGGCCCGCAGTAATCCCAACTCCACTCTCAACCTCTACTGAGGACTGGGGACGGGAGTAGATGACTCAGCCCCGAGCAGGAATGAGGGGTGAAAGGTTCCCACCTGCCTTGTATAAAGTCAGCGAGAGTCCAAGATGGTGCCTGGACGGGGCAGTTCTCTGGCCTAGGGTGAGACAGGAGGGGGGCCTAAGGCATGGGAGACCCCTCCCTCATCCCTGCTCTCCCTGCCCAGGCCTGGAGCTCACACTTCTGAGAGGCATCGCAAGCGAGGGCCTTCACGTTACTGAGACCCCAGCCCCGCACAGAGGCTCATGGAGCTCGAAGCACGCAGGGCTGGCCTCTCCAGAGCTAGCAGATTCCTTCTGGACCTGTAGGGTGCCGCCCTAGCCCAGCCGCCATGGCGCAGGGTTTCGCAGTGGGCTTCGACCCACTGGGCCTAGGAGACCTGAGCTCCGGCTCTCTGAGCTCCCTCTCCTCCCGAGGCCACCTAGGCAGCGACTCAGGCTCCACCGCAACGCGATACCTGCTAAGGAAGCAACAACGGCTGCTGAACGGGCCCCCCCGCGGAATCCGAGCCTCATCGCCCATGGGACGCGTCATCCTCATCAACTCCCCCATCGAAGGTAGGGGCGGGACCCAGCCACTGGCCTGGGTTATGGGGGCATCCCTAAATCCCTGTCCTCACAGCCAACAGTGATGAAAGTGACATCATCCATTCAGTCCGGGTGGAGAAGAGTCCAGCAGGGAGGCTGGGCTTCAGCGTGCGCGGGGGCTCAGAGCATGGCCTGGGCATCTTCGTCAGCAAAGTGGAGGAAGGCAGCAGTGCAGGTAAGCAGAACCCCCAGGCTGAAGTCCACGCTCCCATGCCAGCCACTCCCATCCTGTGGTGCAGAGCGGGCTGGCCTGTGCGTGGGGGACAAGATCACGGAGGTGAATGGGCTGAGCCTGGAGAGCACCACCATGGGTAGCGCCGTAAAGGTGCTGACCAGCAGCAGCCGCCTGCACATGATGGTTCGGCGCATGGGCCGTGTGCCGGGCATCAAGTTCTCCAAGGAGAAGACCACGTGGTGAGCAGCAACTCCCTCATCCTAGCCCTGGCACCCCACCTGAGGGCCCCCTGCTGTTGTCCAGGGTGGATGTGGTGAATCGGCGCCTGGTAGTGGAGAAGTGCGGTTCAACACCCTCCGACACCAGCTCAGAAGATGGTGTCCGGCGCATCGTCCACCTATACACAACCTCCGACGACTTCTGCCTGGGCTTCAACATCCGTGGGGGCAAGGAGTTTGGCCTGGGCATCTATGTGTCCAAGTGAGGGCTGAGGCAGGAAGTGTCTTCGGGTAGGCCTATCAGACTGACGCCTGTCTGGCCTCAGAGTGGACCATGGTGGGCTGGCCGAGGAGAATGGCATCAAGGTGGGGGACCAGGTCCTGGCAGCCAACGGTGTCAGGTTTGACGACATCAGCCACAGCCAGGCCGTGGAGGTGCTGAAGGGCCAAACGCACATCATGCTGACCATCAAGGTGGGCAGAACAGTGGGGGTAGGGAGAGGTGACTTCCCTCCTATGCCCACCATCCCCTCCCCAGGAGACCGGCCGGTATCCTGCCTACAAGGAGATGGTTTCTGAGTACTGCTGGCTGGACCGACGTAAGTGGCTCAGATCTCCCAAGGTTGGAGGGCCGCTGATCCCTGGCTTCTCTACTCCCTGCAGTGAGCAACGGGGTGCTGCAGCAGCTGTCCCCGGCCTCTGAGAGCAGCTCCAGCGTCTCTTCGTGCGCCTCCAGCGCCCCCTACAGCTCGGGCTCCCTGCCGTCGGACCGCATGGACATCTGCCTCGGGCAGGAGGAGCCCGGCAGCCGCGGCCCAGGCTGGGGGCGGGCGGACACAGCCATGCAGACGGAGCCCGATGCGGGAGGCCGGGTGGAGACCTGGTGCAGCGTGCGGCCCACAGTCATCCTCAGGGACACCGCCATCCGCTCGGACGGCCCCCATCCCGGCCGCCGCCTTGACTCTGCGCTCTCTGAGTCTCCCAAGACGGCTTTGCTGCTGGCCCTCAGCCGACCCCGGCCCCCCATCACGCGCTCCCAGAGCTATCTGACCTTGTGGGGTACGTGGGGGATGGGTGGCGGCTGCTCCCTCCCAGCTCCCCCGTTGCTCCCTCGTGTCTGCAGAGGAGAAGCAGCAGCGGAAGAAGGAGAAGTCGGGGTCCCCTGGGGAGAAGGGTGCCCTGCAGCGCTCCAAGACGCTGATGAACCTCTTCTTCAAGGGAGGGCGGCAGGGGAGGCTAGCGCGGGACGGGCGCAGAGAGGCCTGGACACTGGACAGCGGGAGCCTGGCCAAAACTTACCCTCGCCTGGACATAGAGAAAGGTAAGTAGTGGGCTGATCAAACAGGAAGGCAAGGCCTGCAGCTGAGCCTCTTTCTTCTTCATAGCAGGGGGCGTGGGCCCGGTACAGAAGTTTGTCACCTGGAGACTGAGACGTGGTAATTCATGCATCCCTTTACCAAGGCCTAGTTCTCCCCTCCCCTGATGGTTCCTGCCCTGCAGACCAGGAGAGGGGCCGGGCCCTGCTGTCTGCCAGGTCTGGGAGTCCCTCCAGCCAGCTGCCTAATGTGGATGAGCAGGTTCAGGCCTGGGAGAGCCGGCGGCCCCTCATTCAGGACCTGGCCCAGAGGCTGCTGACTGATGACGAGGTGCTGGCTGTCACCCGCCACTGCTCCCGGGTAAGCCTTCATCCCATCCGCAGCCCTGGCACTGCTGTCTGACCTGTGCTGCCTCTATCTGCAGTATGTGCACGAGGGAGGCATAGAGGACCTGGTGAGGCCCCTGCTGGCCATCCTCGACAGGCCGGAGAAGCTGCTACTGCTGCAGGACATCAGGTGGGAGGAGGTTGCAGAGAGGGCTTGGGGGCTCCCACCCCTGCTGTCTCTCGCCCTCTCCCAGGAGTGTGGTGGCCCCCACAGACCTGGGCCGCTTCGACAGCATGGTGATGCTTGTGGAGCTGGAGGCTTTTGAGGCCCTCAAGAGCAGGGCAGGTCAGCAGTGGGGGGCGGGGCTTCTGGGTCCTCTTGCCGCTGACCTGTTCATCTCTCCAACCAGTCCGGCCTCCTGCTTTGAGACCAGCCCGGCAGGACACGCCACCCAAGCGTCACCTTATCACCCCCGTGCCTGGTCAGTCAGAGTCCCAGAGCCCAGGGAGGGGCAGTGGGCAGCTGACCTTGGCGCTCTTCCCCAGACAGCCGCGGAGGCTTCTACCTGCTGCCGGTGAACGGCTTCCCGGAAGAGGAAGATAATGGGGAGCTGAGGGAGCGGCTGGGGGCCCTCAAGGTCTCCCCAAGTGCCTCTGCCCCTCGCCACCCCCATAAAGGGATCCCCCCTCTACAAGACGTGCCAGTAGATGCCTTCACCCCCCTCCGAATTGCCTGCACACCCCCTCCCCAGCTACCCCCCGTGGCTCCCCGGCCCCTGCGGCCTAACTGGCTGCTGACAGAACCCCTGAGCCGAGAGCACCCTCCGCAGAGCCAGATCCGGGGCCGGGCTCAGAGCCGTAGCCGCAGCCGTAGCCGCAGCCGCAGCCGCAGCAGCCGGGGTCAAGGCAAGTCTCCAGGTAGACGCTCCCCATCCCCGGTGCCTACCCCTGCCCCCAGCATGACCAATGGGCGCTACCACAAGCCTCGGAAGGCCAGACCCCCTCTGCCACGACCTCTGGATGGGGAGGCAGCCAAGGTGGGGGCCAAGCAAGGGCCCTCGGAGAGTGGAACTGAGGGGACGGCCAAGGAGGCAGCCATGAAGAACCCCAGTGGCGAGCTGAAGACAGTGACACTGTCCAAGATGAAGCAGTCCTTAGGTGAGTCCACGTGGGACTGGGCCCGGCAGAGGCACTCTCACACGGTGTTTCTCCCTGTCACTAGGTATCAGCATTTCTGGGGGCATTGAGTCCAAGGTGCAGCCCATGGTGAAGATAGAGAAGATCTTCCCTGGGGGGGCCGCTTTCCTCAGTGGGGCCCTGCAGGTGGGTGAAGCATGCCCTGGCCCACCCTCTCAGGGAGGGATGTGACTCTCTCACCCCACCCTAGGCTGGCTTCGAGCTTGTGGCAGTGGACGGAGAGAATCTAGAGCAGGTGACCCACCAGCGTGCAGTAGACACCATCCGTCGGGCTTATCGAAACAAGGCCCGGGAGCCCATGGAGCTTGTGGTCAGGGTCCCCGGGCCCAGCCCACGGCCCTCACCCTCTGACTCATCAGCCCTTACTGATGGGGGCCTTCCTGCTGACCACTTGCCTGCCCACCAACCCCTTGATGCTGCTCCAGTTCCTGCCCACTGGCTCCCAGAACCTCCCACCAATCCCCAGACTCCTCCCACTGATGCCAGGCTCCTCCAGCCAACTCCCAGCCCAGCCCCCTCCCCAGCCCTCCAGACTCCTGATTCTAAGCCCGCACCCTCCCCACGCATCCCATGACCCTCCCCCTAACCTCAGATTCACCCACTGACTCCAGCATCCCGTTATCCCCAGGACCTCTCCTACCAACTTCTTCAGGACTCTCCAGCTCCTGCCCACCCTGCCTCCTCCCAGTGCCACACTGGTGGCTCACATCTTTCCACTTTCTTCCCTCCTCAGCTGTCATTAAGGCTCTGCCTTAGTGTCCAAGGACAAGGTGCTAGTGGGCAGCCTGTGTCACCTGCACTCACTGCTCCCCAACCTCCCAAGCCAGGATAGGGGGTGAGAAAGCCAAGGTCTGGAGCTTGGGATTGGTGGGCACTTTCTCACATGCTGTCCCTTATGAGTCGCCCAAGCCTCCAGGGACACAGACTCTCAGACAGGGCCCTGAAGGGGTCAATGCATCCATTCCTCAACCCCAAGCAGCATTCTGTGCAAGGAAACGGATGAAAGGCTTTTCTAGTCCCTGAAATCCTGAGAGATCATTTCACGTTGGGGTCCACTAAGACCTCAGACATTCTACTGGATTTGTCCTTCCTCCATCACCTTTTCTCCCCAAGAGAGCTCTATGAGGGGGAGGAGAATAGCCAGCAAATGGTGGGGGGGGGGGGGTCAAACAAGTTCCTGTACTCTTTATCCAGCACATTCACATTATTTTTAAACAAAAAAATTTTTTTTAATTTTTTCTTTGGGTTTGTACAAGAAATTTACAGTGTGAAAAATATACAAGTGAAAACGAGGCCATAAACCTGGGTGAAGGGAGAGGCTGCTTGGTCACAAACACAAATAAACAAGACATTTCTGAGTTCTTCCTTTGGTCTGACTTCAGCCCCCTCACTCC